GCGAAGGGCGCGGGGAGCGTGGTGAAGGCCTGATTTGTGCCACTTGTGACCGAAGTGGTCAGGACTGCAATGAGTGGAGGGGGAGGAGGGGGACTCACAGACTCTCCCCTCTCCTGCAGCTTTGCCCCCCTCCCCAGGACCGGCGCCTGGAGAGGCCGGGATGGGGCTGCTGCTGCTGCTGCTGCTTCTGTTCCTGCTAAGCGTCTGAGTCGGGCACAACCGCATCTCTCCAAAGCTCCTTCTCTGCGGGGGCTTCCCCAGTTCTCGCCTGTTTTACCCCCTTCCGTGCTACTTAGTTTTGAAAAAGAGGAGATGTGGGAGACCCGAGGCTGCAAAACGCCCCAAATTAGGTTGGAAGCAGGCGCGGGAGGAAGAGACTCCGGGGATCGGGCGGTGCCTGGGTGTTTTCCCTCTTTTTCGGATCTACCCAATTCACCGCGGCTCGCCTCACCTCCGGGTCCCCCGCACCAGGACATAAGATACTAAGGGCCTCCAGCCCCTCCCTCAAGGGCTTCCCCACCCCCATATTGCAGAATCGGATCATTACGGTCAAAAATGACCACAAAATGTCCTAAACTGATTCATATTCCAGGTTCTGACTTGGCCTTAAGCTCAGATCCTTTTCTTTGCATTGAGTGAATGGGGTTATTCGTGGTGTGGGCGGGGGTTGGGGGGAAGACACAACTTCTGTAAACTTTTATTGCATTTTAGCTTCTTCTCACTTCTCCGAAAACACACACACCCCACCTGCTCCAGTTCCCCCTGTGATACAAAGTCTGTTAAAAAGTTGGGGGCGGGGGACTCGCTCGGAGGGAAGACAGGTGACCAAAGCCTCGGGCACCGCGGAAAGGACGGGGGAAAGGGCCGAATCTTCCGTGGAAAACGGGGAAAGGGCCGGGTAAGGCTCGGATGGAGCAGCTTCGGGAAGGTGCGGGCTTCGGCGATCGCTGGATGGCTGCCGTCTTCTCGACGAGTGCGCCCTCCGCAAATGCTTTTTGGGGTAAGGGCTTCCGGCTATTGAGTTATGTACAGCAAGCCCAGACCGCAAAAAGATTCGCGAAGGGCAGAATATGCCGGCTTCTTCGGTTCGCCGCCGCCTTCAGCCCAGGATGTCTCCGAACCCTGGAGCCGAACAGGCTGGGTCTCCCCAGCGCGTTCCATCGCGGCTCAGTCTCACCACTCCGCGCGCTGCCCGCCCCTCCGCGCCCCTGGACTCGTGTCTCCATTTCTCCAGACCGTCCGCGATCCCCCAACTCAGCCCCGAGAGAAGTGTGTGGAGGGCGAGAAGGGGACCGCAGAGGGGCACCCGGATCCCGGAGCCCAGCCTCCACCCCTTTCCTGTCGCCCCAGCACCCGGAGCCTCCCCGCCTGCCTGTCCTATCCCTCTATCTCCCTATCAGAGTTCCGCCAGCCCCGGCTGCAAGGTCGCGGATCTCTGAACAGGTACAGTTCGGATTCCCCCCGAATCCCCTCTTCTAAGGGACGTCCTGACTATCTCCCTCCCTAGCAGTATAGTCCCCCAGTGGGGGAAACCTCACCCAGGATGGGTTACTGCAAACATTGCAAGAACTTGGGGGGAAAGTTGCCATATTTGTTCTTTGGCACCCTGGAATCGACGTGCGGGCGGGCGCGCGCGCGCGCACACACACTCCCACCCTCGCCCAGCACGCCCGGAGAAAACGTCTCTCGACGGTGGAGGCACTGTCTTCAAGTCCCTGTCGACCCACCCCCTTCGCCCATCCATCACCCTCCTGCAGCTCCGCGACCCACTCACCCTCCCACGGCATCCCCTCGGCTCCGGGACTGACAGACGCAAGCACACACCCTCCGAGCGTCTGCGCGCCCGCCGCGCCAGAGGGGCTCCGCGGTCTGCGCCCGCCGCCGCCGCGGCGCGGGGCAACTGGGAAAAAAAAGTTCTGCTCAGACTACCCGTGAGCCGACCGACTACCAGTGAGCCGACCGACCACCAGCCGACCCGGGCGCCGACTCCCTGCTCCTTACCTCGGTCTGGGGGCCACGGGAGCGCGCCGGTCCCGTCCGCACTGCAGCCAGCTGGAAGCAGCCCCTCTCCTGCCGGCCCGCTCCCTCCGGCCCCTCCCCGCCCCCCACGGGTGTTTGCCCGGCGGCAAAGCGGGTTCTTCCAGGTAAGTATATAAGTTACTGTACTGTGTGGGAGGTTCCTTCTCATTCATTGTCTCATTTCCACAGGGCAAGTGCAAACTGTCTGAGGAGGAAAAAATTACTTCTAGGATGAAGCATTTTACCTCTTTTTCATTTTCTAAGATGATCTCTCAGATACCTTGCGAAGCCACGCAGAACAAAAGGGAGTCATTACATATTTGGAAAATGCATTGGACCTCATGATTTGGGAATGAGCTATAAGACTGACAGCTGGGACAGCTAATTTAAGAGTAGAATTCTTTAGGTCCTGTACCTTAAAGGAAAAGACAGTTTTCAGGAGCTGCCATTAAGAATAATCTGAGGGTAAGTAATGGATTTTTCTCAGTAGCTATAAG